CAGATGCCATGAAGCACCTGGCAAGAGGCATGGTGGCCTCTGCCCTCTGCTCTAAGCCGGGTCCTTCCTAGGGTCCATGAGTGCCAGTGGCAGTGAGGACAGTCACCGGCCTGGCCTGTGTCCTCTCAGCTGTCCTCACGGCAGCTCAGGCAGGGCAGGAACATTTGTGTCTGCGCCTTATACACAAGGAGGCTGCAGCCCCACAAGGAGAGACTCCTTGGCTGAGGCCACAAGCCTCGGCAGTGGAGAGCTGGGCTAGAACTCAGCTGGCCTGGCTCTAGATCTCAGGCTCTGAGGCAGCTGACTGCACTGGGTAACCTGTGAGGTGCCAACCATCAAGGCGTCCTTAGCCTGAGCTTTCCTTCTCCCATAAAGCCTCTGTTGGTCCAGACTCAAGGTTTCCACTTGATGAGCCATGAGCTGCTGGGTGACTTAGCCCTGAGCAGGCCACCCAGGCCATTTCGGGCCCACAGGATCCCTGGTCACAGCCCTGTTCCCATTCACACTGGAACCTCACCACCATCCCTGAGTGTCTGCTCTGAGTATGGCACTGTCCAGATGCTGTGGACATAGAAGGGAAGAAGACATGGAGGGGACAGTTAATAGACATGAAAACAAATAGCACCTATGTGAAGTCAGCATGTTTGCCTACAAGGAAAACAAAATGGTGATGTGGATGGGGTGGGGGGCTGCACCTGATGATGAGTCCCGTGTGTCCTGTGACATCCTGGCCACCACATCTGTCGGAGGGTAACTGCAAGACCAGAGACCCTCCATGGATATTCCTGAAGGTTCATCCCCGGCCTTCACAGTCTGTCTGCAGGGCGCCTTCTGATGCCACCTCCAGCCGCCATCCACCAGACGCCAGCTTCCCCGCTGCCCTGAACTTCCTCCAGCGCACCAGGCCTTCCTCTGTCCTGTCTGAGGATTTGCTCATGCAACGTGCTGTGGCCAAACACCCTGCCCTCCTCCCTTGGCAGATGTCTTCCTCTCCTTTAAGGCCTGGCTCAGGTGTCGTCTTGGTGGCTTCGGGTGTCAGCTGCTCTGTTTTGCTCATGCACCTGCTTGTGCTTCTGTTGTTGCCTCCTCTCCCTGGCTGGGCTCGAGCTGCTTCAGGGCAGGAACCACGTCTTTATAGTTTGATGTTCCCAGAGCTGACCCAGTGTTTGGCATAGGGGTGTGCTCAATAAAATCGAGTTGACATGAATGAGCAGATGCTGCCTCGTTGCAGTCTGGTAGTGTAATTCCAGGCTGCGCATGTGAACTTCGACTTCTGCCCCTGCCCAGGGCAGAGACCACCGTGTTGCTTTATGCCTCGCTGGTGAGAGGGGGTCATAAACAGTTTGTGCTCCATGAACCCTTCCTGCCCGCCTCCGAGGTCATGTTTCTGCTCCCTCTCTTCTCCCTTAGAGCCCGTGGGGACAAGGCAGAGAACTTGAGTGGAGATGGAGGTGGTGAATATTAAAGGAACAAAGTGCTCCTTCAGGTCTGGGCAAGAGCCATGGATCCTGTAGGTCAGCTTCTGGGGCTTCCCATGCCCTCACGTTTCAGGAGATAACGTGAGCCTCGGAGGACCTGAGTTCTGAATAGAAAATTTTTGCTCTTCATTTCTTCACACACCCAGCCTCTCAGTGAGCTCCTGCTGGCTTTGTCCAGCATGCGACATAAGATTGAATCCAAGCCTTTTAAGATAGAGCCGCCTGCTCTTTAGTGACCATGAAGCCAAGCCTGTAATAATTACTCTTCTGATAGCCCAAGACAATTGTATTCTGTTTTGTTAGAAAGGAATTTCGAGGTGAACAAAAATGTTTTCTTTTTATGTGATGTTGCCATAGGTAGCGTGTGCCTGTCAGATGGTTTTGTGTTTTCTGAGGAGCATAGACTAGTAGAGCTAGCTCAGCTTCAGGCCATGGGATGCAGGGCTGGCTTCCCTGCCAACGCCTGGCGCTGATGGATTCTTCCCGCATTGCTGGGAAGGGCAGACTGAGGCACTGACACAAGAAGAGTTGTAGCTGGTCATAAGTGACAGCATCCTCTGTTCACTCGATTGGTCAGTTGTAGCTTCATCCAGGAGATGGTCATGGGGTTCCTGCTGCATACCAAGCTCTAGGTGAGGCCACGGGGACTCAGCAGAAACAAGGCAGACTGTTTTCTGTTCTCTCTCACACACACAGAGTGGATGAGGATGAGGATGACCTGGAGGAAGAACACATAACTAAGGTAACACAAGTGTCCTCAGCTGGTGCTGTGCTCTCTTTGAAGCGCCTTTCTTTCTCTCTGCTAGATTTATTACTGTAGTCGGACACACTCCCAGCTGGCCCAGTTTGTGCATGAGGTGAAGAAGAGCCCCTTTGGCAAGGATGTTCGGCTGGTCTCCCTTGGCTCCCGGCAGGTAAACAGTAGCCAGTATTTCCACCAGGGGCCCTTTTTGCCTCTTTCTTTCTCCTTTGCTGCAGAACCTTTGTGTAAATGAAGACGTGAAAAGCCTAGGTTCTGTGCAGCTTATCAACGACCGCTGTGTGGACATGCAGAGAAGCAGGCACGGTAGCCACTGGGACCATGGTGTAGCCGCAGGTGTTTTCTCTCTTTGTGCCTGTGCCACCCTCAGAGAAGAAGAAAGGAGCTGAGGAGGAGAAGCCAAAGAGGAGGAGGCAGGAGAAGCAGGCAGCCTGCCCCTTCTACAACCACGAGCAGATGGGCCTTCTCCGGGATGAGGCCCTGGCAGAGGTGAAGGACATGGAGCAGCTGCTGGCCCTTGGGAAGGAGGCCCGGGCCTGTCCCTATTACGGGAGCCGCCTTGCCATCCCTGCAGCCCAGGTGAGGGCCCTGCAGGGCCAGAAAGCCGCTCTCCCTGCTCAGGTGGCCTCATCTCCCCTCCCAGCTGGTGGTGCTGCCCTATCAGATGCTGCTGCATGCGGCCACTCGGCAGGCCGCGGGCATCCGGCTGCAGGACCAGGTGGTGATCATCGACGAGGCGCACAACCTGATCGACACCATCACGGGCATGCACAGCGTGGAGGTCAGCGGCTCCCAGGTGTGTGGGCCTCCCCTCCCCGGGCCAGGGCCTGCTCAGAGCCTGGTTTGTGTTCTTTCCCCAGCTCTGCCAGGCCCATTCCCAGCTGCTGCAGTACGTGGAGCGATACGGGTGAGATGTGACCCTCTGAGGTAGTGGGACAGCCACCACTTAATGTCCGTTGGCTTCTTCTCAGGAAGCGTTTGAAGGCCAAGAACCTGATGTACCTGAAGCAGATCCTGTATTTGCTGGAGAAATTCGTGGCTGTGCTAGGGGGTGAGAGCCTCGTCCCCCTGCTGACCCCGGGCGCATTGTGACCTATTTCCATTCTCTTTTTTAGGGAACATTAAGCAAAATCCCAATACACAGAGTCTGTCACAGACAGGTAAGAGAGTTGCCCTCAGAGGGCCCAGAGCTGCTCCCAAGGCCCTTCATGTGTTTGTTCTCAGGGACGGAGCTGAAGACCATCAACGACTTTCTCTTCCAGAGCCAGATCGACAACATCAACCTGTTCAAGGTAGAGGTTTCCACCTTTCCACATTCCACATCCTCATGCCTACAGCTGGGCTTGGTTTTTGCAGGTGCAGCGATACTGTGAGAAGAGCATGATCAGCAGAAAGGTAACTGCTCCCATCTTGTGGTCCTGAACAAGTCCTCTCCACTGCTCTCTCTCATCCCACCCAGCTCTTTGGATTCACTGAACGGTACGGAGCAGTGTTCTCATCCCGGGAGCAGCCCAAACTGGCTGGGTTTCAGCAATTCCTGCAGAGCCTGCAGCCCAGGACGACTGAAGGTGAGGCAGGAGGGTGGGCAGGCAGAGCCGGCGGGAGGCCTCCTCCCCGTTCTGCTCTGTGCAGCTCTTGCAGCCCCTGCAGACGAGAGTCAGGCCAGCACCCTGCGACCAGCTTCTCCACTGATGCACATCCAAGGCTTCCTGGCAGCTCTCACTACGGCCAACCAGGACGGCAGGGTCATCCTGAGCCGCCAAGGTAATCAGGTGGTTCTTGGCCAGGTTCAGTTCTGCACTCACCTCCCACCGATCTGTTTTTCCAGGCAGCCTCAGTCAGAGCACCCTGAAGTTTTTGCTCCTGAATCCAGCTGTGCACTTTGCCCAAGTGGTGAAGGAATGCCGGGCAGTGGTCATTGCGGGGGGTACCATGCAGCCGGTAAGGACACCTTTCCCAGCCCCTCGTGCCCCCACTGCTATTCTCTCACTGCTGTGCCTTTTAGGCTGCAGGAGCAGTGGAGACTCCTCTGCTGCTCCATTCTGTAGCCCCAGGATCACATGTCTCCCAGAGAAAGCTGTTCTGTGGTTTCAAACTCAAGGAAAAAAATCATGATTCCACTTTTAAAAGGTTCATTTTGATGTATATGAATATAATAGTCTTGGGGCCGTGACGCTGTGGCCTTGGTCTACAGGTGTCTGACTTCCGGCAGCAGCTGCTGGCCTGTGCCGGGGTGGAAGCTGAGCGCGTGGTGGAGTTTTCCTGTGGTGAGAAGCTGTGCCCAGGGTGGGGCAGGCTAGATGATGGGGCAGGGAAATGCCCTCTCTGCAGTGTCTTGCAGCACACCTGCATCTCCAGTTTTCGGCCCCTCCCTGGCTCTTACCAGGTCACGTGATCCCTCCAGACAACATCCTGCCCCTCGTCATCTGCAGCGGGATCTCCAACCAGCCGCTGGAATTCACGTTCCAGAAAAGAGAGCTGCCTCAGATGGTCAGTCCCAGCCAGCTCGCCGCACCACAGCCGGGCTCCCTCCCTCCCTCCTTTCCTTCCTTAGATGGACGAGGTGGGTCGCATTCTCTGTAACCTGTGCGGTGTGGTTCCTGGAGGGGTGGTCTGTTTCTTCCCCTCCTACGAGTACCTGCGCCAGGTCCATGCCCACTGGGAGAAGGGTGGCCTGCTGGGCCGTCTGGCTGCCAGGAAGAAGGTGAGTGGCCTGTCGGCAGCCTTCCCACTTGTTGTCTCTGGGAAATGTCCTCTGTCTTTCTCAGATATTCCAGGAACCTAAGAGCGCACACCAGGTGGAGCAGGTGCTGCTGGCATATTCCAGGTGCATCCAGGTGCGGGCGTCATGCTGGGCTTGGGTCTGAGATCAGCAACTCAGCGTCTGGGTTTCTCCTACAGGCCTGTGGCCAGGAGAGAGGCCAGGTGACAGGGGCCCTGCTCCTCTCTGTGGTTGGAGGAAAGATGAGTGAAGGGATCAACTTCTCTGACAACCTAGGCCGGTAAGTAGTGGTTCTGCTCGTCTCCTGGGCCGCCACCTGCTGGGCTCTTGTCTCCCCCGCCCAGGTGTGTGGTGATGGTGGGCATGCCCTTCCCCAACATCAGGTCTGCAGAGCTGCAGGAGAAGATGGCCTACTTGGATCAAACCCTCGTGAGTGACCCCAGTGTCACAGAGGGTGACAGCTGATGGGTCTTCCCCTTCACTCCCAGCCCAGAGCCCCCGGCCAGGCACCCCCAGGGAAGGCTCTGGTGGAGAACCTGTGCATGAAGGCCGTCAACCAGTCCATAGGTGAGCCTGGCTGCCTCCAGCTGGGTGGACAGTGCTCGGAGCCCCAGCCTCTGTTCCTATGCAGGCAGGGCCATCAGGCACCAGAAGGATTTTGCCAGCGTAGTGCTCCTGGACCAGCGATATGCCCGGCCCCCTGTCCTGGCCAAGCTGCCGGCCTGGATCCGAGCCCGTGTGGAGGTCAAAGCTACCTTTGGCCCCGCCATTGCTGCTGTGCAGAAGGTCAGTCCTACCTTTTTCTTTCTGAGAGCCTCCCCACCCCGAGATCACATTTCTCACTGCCTTCTGTCTGCCCAGTTTCACCGGGAGAAGTCGGCCTCTTCCTGATGGGCAACCACACCACTGCCTGGCGCCGTGCCCTTCCTTTGTCCTGCCCGCTGGAGACAGTGTTTGTCGTGGGCGTGGTCTGCGGGGATCCTGTTACAAAGGTGAAACCCAGGAGGAGAGTGTGGAGTCCAGAGTGCTGCCAGGACCCAGGCACAGGCGTTAGCTCCCGTAGGAGAAAATGGGGGAATCCTGAATGAACAGTGGGTCCTGGCTGTCCTTGGGGCGTTCCAGGGCAGCTCCCCTCCTGGAATAGAATCTTTCTTTCCATCCTGCATGGCTGAGAGCCAGGCTTCCTTCCTGGTCTCCGCAGGAGGCTGTGGCAGCTGTGGCATCCACTGTGGCATCTCCGTCCTGCCCACCTTCTTAAGAGGCGAGATGGAGCAGGCCCATCTGCCTCTGCCCTTTCTAGCCAAGGTTATAGCTGCCCTGGACTGCTCACTCTCTGGTCTCAATTTAAAATGATCCATGGCCACAGGGCTCCTGCCCAGGGGCTTGTCACCTTCCCCTCCTCCTTCCTGAGTCACTCCTTCAGTAGAAGGCCCTGCTCCCTATCCTGTCCCACAGCCCTGCCTGGATTTGTATCCTTGGCTTCGTGCCAGTTCCTCCAAGTCTATGGCACCTCCCTCCCTCTCAACCACTTGAGCAAACTCCAAGACACCTTCTACCCCAACACCAGCAATTATGCCAAGGGCCGTTAGGCTCTCAACATGACTATAGAGACCCCGTGTCATCACGGAGACCTTTGTTCCTGTGGGAAAATATCCCTCCCACCTGCAACAGCTGCCCCTGCTGACTGCGCCTGTCTTCTCCCTCTGACCCCAGAGAAAGGGGCTGTGGTCAGCTGGGATCTTCTGCCACCATCAGGGACAAACGGGGGCAGGAGGAAAGTCACTGATGCCCAGATGTTTGCATCCTGCACAGCTATAGGTCCTTAAATAAAAGTGTGCTGTTGGTTTCTGCTGAGTTTTTTATTGATATGTGCTGCTGTTTTCTCT